TCGCCCAGGCTGGAGTGCAGTAGCGCGATCTTGGCTCACTGCAACCTCCGCCTCCTAGGTTCAAGCGATTCTCCTGCCTCAGCCTCCCGAGTAGCTGGGATTACAGGCGCACGCCACCATGCCCGGATTATTTTTGTATTTTTAGTACAGACGGGGTTTCACCATGTTGGCCAGGCTGGTCTTTAACTCCTGACTTCAAGTGATCCGCCCGCCTTGGCCTCTCAAAGTGCTGGGATTACAGGCTTGCTGCCGCACCCGGCTTGTTTTTTTTTTTTTTTTTTTTTGAGACGGGGTCTCACTGTGTCCCCCAGGCTGGAGTGCAGTGGTGCGATCACAGCTCCCTGCAGCCTCGAACTACTGGGCTCAAGCGAACCTCCCACCTCAGCCTCCCGAGTAGCTGAAACCACAGGAGCGCGCCACGACACACAGCTAACTTTTTTTTTAGTGTTTTTTCTTTTTTTGTTGTTGCCTTTTTTTTTTTTCTTTATCGATCCTCCCGCATTGGCCTTCCAAACTGTTGGGATTACAAGCGAGAGCAGTGCCCGGCCCCTACTGCTTTGAAACCTCGGTTCTTTGCAGGTCCTGGAAAAGAAAGTGAAGGGGTCGTGCAATGGCTCAAAACCCAGGCAACATTTCCAGGCGCGTCCTCAACTCGGCGTCACTCTGACAAAAAGTTTGCCCTTTGCGCCCGATCCCTCACACCAGAGAGCACCGCAGGGACGCAGGGACGGAGAGGACTAATGGGGTCGGGGAGGACCCAAGGAAGTTGGGGAACTCAGACTCTTTTCAGTGTTTAAAAAGCAGAGGCCCCCTCGGAAGGCATAACAGGCGAGTCTAACAATGCCCCTGGAGATCAACGGCACTAAGGGGTACCTTTGCCCCGCTCCAAGGCTCCTTGTTCCGCCCCCTGCCGCCAAGCAAGGAATCCGGCGCCGCCGGTCGTGGGTAGTATTTACGACAGTGCTGGCGCTTTGCGGCCGGCCGCACAGCCGCTGACGCGTCGGGAGGCGGAGCCTAGGGAAGCAAATTCTCCTGGCGGCCTCCGTTCAGACGCGGCAGCTGTGACCCACCTGCCTCCTCCGCAGAGCAATGGCGGTGTCTGCCGGGTCCGCGCGGACCTCGCCCAGCTCAGGTAGGCTTAGGACCCCGCCCTCCGGCGGAGAGGCACACATATTTTCTCCATTTATTGATTGCAGATAAAGTACAGAAAGACAAGGCTGAACTGATCTCAGGGCCCAGGCAGGACAGCCGAATAGGGAAACTCTTGGGTTTTGAGTGGACAGATTTGTCCAGTTGGCGGAGGCTGGTGACCCTGCTGAATCGACCAACGGACCCTGCAAGCTTAGCTGTCTTTCGTTTTCTTTTTGGTGAGTCCAGTTTATGGGTGGGAGCAATTTGGCCCAATGACCAACTCCCCTATTGCCTTCTTAGGGTTCTTGATGGTGCTAGACATTCCCCAGGAGCGGGGGCTCAGCTCTCTGGACCGGAAATACCTTGATGGGCTGGATGTGTGCCGCTTCCCCTTGCTGGATGCCCTACGCCCACTGCCACTTGACTGGATGTATCTTGTCTACACCATCATGTTTCTGGGTGAGGGGAACTGTGGGAAATATTGACTGGCCTGACCTCTTAATCCTCTCCCTACAAATCCCAGGGGCACTGGGCATGATGCTGGGCCTGTGCTACCGGATAAGCTGTGTGTTATTCCTGCTGCCATACTGGTATGTGTTTCTCCTGGACAAGACATCATGGAACAACCACTCCTATCTGTATGGGTTGTTGGCCTTTCAGCTAACATTCATGGATGCAAACCACTACTGGTATGAGTCAGGGGGGACAAAGGGGAGGGGTTTCCCCCCTCAATGTTTACCTCCCTCGGTGTAGGTCTGTGGACGGTCTGCTGAATGCCCATAGGAGGAATGCCCACGTGCCCCTTTGGAACTATGCAGTGCTCCGTGGCCAGGTACAGCATTTTAGGACAGAGGGAGGAGCTCCTGCTTGAACTTTGTGTCACATTTTATTTTCAGATCTTCATTGTGTACTTCATTGCGGGTGTGAAAAAGCTGGATGCAGACTGGGTTGAAGGCTATTCCATGGAATATTTGTCCCGGCACTGGCTCTTCAGTCCCTTCAAGTGAGTGGCAGTCATGGTGGAGGCCTCTTTGACTGGTGCTTGAACTTTCTCCATGTGTTTGCAGACTGCTGTTGTCTGAGGAGCTGACTAGCCTGCTGGTCGTGCACTGGGGTGGGCTGCTGCTTGACCTCTCAGCTGGTTTCCTGCTCTTTTTTGATGTCTCAAGATCCATTGGCCTGTTCTTTGTGTCCTACTTCCACTGCATGAATTCCCAGCTTTTCAGCATTGGTCAGTACCTGTAGCCTGGGAGGAAACAGGAACTGAAATATGTATTTTCTCCCTGCTTTCCTAGGTATGTTCTCCTACGTCATGCTGGCCAGCAGCCCTCTCTTCTGCTCCCCTGAGTGGCCTCGGAAGCTGGTGTCCTACTGCCCCCGAAGGTTGCAACAACTGTTGCCCCTCAAGGCAGCCCCTCAGCCCAGTGTTTCCTGTGTGTATAAGAGGAGCCGGGGCAAAAGTGGCCAGAAGCCAGGGCTGCGCCATCAGCTGGGAGCTGCCTTCACCCTGCTCTACCTCCTGGAGCAGCTATTCCTGCCCTATTCTCATTTTCTCACCCAGGTTTGTAGGGGCTGTGGAGTGTACAGCAAAGGTGAGCTGATTCCCCTCTGTGCTGCCTTCCCAGGGCTATAACAACTGGACAAATGGGCTGTATGGCTATTCCTGGGACATGATGGTGCACTCCCGCTCCCACCAGCACGTGAAGATCACCTACCGTGATGGCCGCACTGGCGAACTGGGCTACCTTAACCCTGGGGTGAGATGTCTGATGCTGACAATTTACTGTTCTGAGGTGGGACTAATATGGGGGTTTGGGGCAGGTATTTACACAGAGTCGGCGATGGAAGGATCATGCAGACATGCTGAAGCAATATGCCACTTGCCTGAGCCGCCTGCTTCCCAAGTATAATGTCACTGAGCCCCAGATCTACTTTGATATTTGGGTCTCCATCAATGACCGCTTCCAGCAGAGGTGGGCAAGGGGAGCAGAGAGTGGGAAAAAATGATGTCCTTAGAACATGGTTTTCTTTCCTAAGGATTTTTGACCCTCGTGTGGACATCGTGCAGGCCGCTTGGTCACCCTTTCAGCGCACATCCTGGGTGCAACCACTCTTGATGGACCTGTCTCCCTGGAGGGCCAAGTTACAGGAAATCAAGAGCAGCCTAGACAACCACACTGAGGTGGTCTTCATTGCAGATTTCCCTGGTATGGAGGAAAGTGAGGAGAGGCTTTTCTGTGGGTGGGATGATGAACTCTGTTGGTCTGGCAGGACTGCACTTGGAGAATTTTGTGAGTGAAGACCTGGGCAACACTAGCATCCAGCTGCTGCAGGGGGAAGTGACTGTGGAGCTTGTGGCAGAACAGAAGAACCAGACTCTTCGAGAGGGAGAAAAAATGCAGGTATTTTGCTGGGATTAACAACAGCAGAAAGAATGAAATTTATCCATTTCTTCTCCCTTGTCAGTTGCCTGCTGGTGAGTACCATAAGGTGTATACGACATCACCTAGCCCTTCTTGCTACATGTACGTCTATGTCAACACTACAGAGCTTGCACTGGAGCAAGACCTGGCATATCTGCAAGAATTAAAGGAAAAGGTGGAGAATGGAAGTGGTGAGTGTATGAACATTTGGGCTGAGATAGCCAGTGATTCCTCTTTTTTCTGTCTTCCGGGCAGAAACAGGGCCTCTACCCCCAGAGCTGCAGCCTCTGTTGGAAGGGGAAGTAAAAGGGGGCCCTGAGCCAACACCTCTGGTTCAGACCTTTCTTAGACGCCAACAAAGGCTCCAGGAGATTGAACGCCGGCGAAATACTCCTTTCCATGAGCGATTCTTCCGCTTCTTGTTGCGAAAGCTCTATGTCTTTCGCCGCAGGTAAGTTCACAACAATATTTGTCATTGCCATCTTGAACTTGGTCGGCTTTTTCCTGTTTTTCAGCTTCCTGATGACTTGTATCTCACTTCGAAATCTGATATTAGGCCGTCCTTCCCTGGAGCAGCTGGCCCAGGAGGTGACTTATGCAAACTTGAGACCCTTTGAGGCAGTTGGAGAACTGAATCCCTCAAACACGGATTCTTCACATTCTAATCCTCCTGAGTCAAATCCTGATCCTGTCCACTCAGAGTTCTGAAGGGGGCCAGATGTTGGGTGCAGATGTAGAAGCAGCCAGTCACAGACCCATTCTATGCAATGGACATTTATTTGAAAAAAATTCTCAAAAGTTTTTTTTTTTTTTTTGGGGGGGCGGGGTTCTAAAGCTGTTTTTAACTCCGAGATTACAACTTAGAGGAACCAAGGAAATAAAGCAAATAAGATTTAACAACCCAAGATTAAGAGGCCAGGAAGAGGTTAGACGCAATGTGAAACTGTCCTCCTAGGATAAGGTTTAAAGTGGCTTTTTGGGGGCTGGGTGCCGTGGCTCACGCCTGTAATCCCAGCATTTTGGGAGGCTGAGGTGGGCAGATCACTTGAGGCCAGGAGTTCGAGACCAGCCTGGCCAACATGGCAAAACCCCTTCTCTACTAAAAATACAAAAATTAGCCAGACGTGGTGGTGGGTGCCTGTAATCCAACTACCCAGGAGGCTGAGGCATGAGAATCGCTTGGGCCCAGGAGGTGGAGGTTGCAGTGAGCCGAGATCGAGCCACTGCACTCCTGGGCAACAGAGCAAGACTTCGTCTCAAAATAAATAAATAAAGTGGCTCTTGGGGAAAAGCAATTTAATGTACCACGATGAATAGCTAACTGTTCCCAAGTGTTTGCTATGTGCAACACACCGCGTGAGCAGTGTTACCTGCATTATTACATTAGGCTGAGAGGTAAAATAATTTGCCCGAAGACATACAGCTAGTGACGAATGGACTGATGGTTTGAACTTAACGTCTATTTGACTTAAGGTCCTGCACCCTGCCACTTGTAATTTTCAGAATCACTGATAATCTGAAATAATGCAGCTTAAAACATGTTTTCTTAATTAAAAGTATAATTGGATGGTGGTCAGGTTGTAAATGCACACAAAGTAATTTATCTTCATTGCAATTTTGGTTCCTTCTTTGTTCCTATTATCTATATACACCCAGTGTTTCACTAGCAGTTATGAGAGCAGTCAGAATAGCAGCATCAAAGTTAAATAAGGAAATCTAGATGATTGCTAGATTTTCTCTAAAAATAAGCTTAGTATTTGGTATTATTCTAGCCTTTGGTGAGCAGAAGGGGAGGTAAAGTAAGAATTAACTAAATTTAGTAAGGGATTAGGGAATGCTTAGACATTTTGTAGGTTGGGGTATACAAGGGTAACTCAGGAAGCTCCTCAGTTCAGTGAAAATTCAAAGGGTTGGCACTGAGCTAGGAAGCGAGAATGCAGGGTTATGAAAAAGGATCCCTGCTTTGGGAGCTCATGGACTTGTAGCAGAGACCGGTAGTAAATTGGCAGTCTCAGTAACTTCTGTAAATGATTGCATCTCTTTGCAGGCTTCTCTTCCCATACTCTCCCCCACTCCTCCTTGGACAGTGTTCCGGGGGTTCTTTCCTAAGCAACTGCTTTTTCAGTATACATACTTCAGATGATTGTGTCTACTCCAGGATTTCCAACGATGCTAGGTTTCTTTCCTGTGCCCTAGACGTATAGGTCTAAGTTCCACCTGGATATCCCACAGGGCTATCAAGCTCAGTTCATCCTAAACAGAACTTACATTCATCCCCAACTCAGACTTCCTTATTCTTTATTATTGAATGGCAGCTCTGTACCTTAGCCAAGCTGTTATCTCTAGGTCATCAGCCTTGACTCTTCCTTTTTCCTTGCATTTCTTAAAATTGCCAAGTCCCATCAATTTTACCTCCTGGATACCTCTTGAATCTATTTTTTTTTAAAGACAGGGTTTCACTCTATCACCCAGGCTGGAGTTCAGTGGCACAATCTTGGCTTACTGCAGCCACCACCTCCTGGGTTTAAACGATTCTTCCACTTCAGCCTCCCATGTAGCTGGGACTACAGGTGCCCACCACCACGCCCAACTAATTTTTGTATTTTTAGTAGAGACATGGTTTCCCACATTGGCCAGGCTGGTCTCAAACTCATGACCTTAAGTATCCACCTGCCTTGGCCTCCCAAAGGGCTGGGATTACAGGTGTGAGCCACCGTGCCCAGCCAAATCTGTTTTCATTACTACCTATATCTGTATTTTCAACCTTTGTATTAGCATCTAGTTAGGGATAGACCAGGACAGGGCCGACATGTTAGTTGTCAAGCAGATTGCCACCCTCCCCCACCACTGAGGAGGCCAAATGGAGTTTGGTGGAAAATCTCTAATTCATTCAAGGTATTATATGGGCAAGCAATGGCTGTGGCACAGGGTCCCCTGATTACTTTGTAAGAATGGGTGGGAGGGATGCTGATTTTCAATCCTTTTGCAGATCTTCTCTCATAGTAACACAATAGAAGATACTTTGCCACTATGTTGTTTGCCAAACTCACTGTACCTACTTGACTGGTAACAAAAGTCCCAAGAGTTACTTGGGAGAAGACACTTGAAAAAGTATTTTTCTAAATATGGGCAAGGATGCTGCCCTTCCCCAAACTGTTAGTATACCACCTCTCTGACCAATTTTCCCAAGGAAGATATTGGGGTAGGGTGAGGTGTAAAGAAAAAGTGGTCATGTAAATACTGGTAATAAAAGCTGTTCAGTGGGGTAGAGTTGGGTTGCAACTGTAGCCATTCTAAAAATGGGCTATCAATGTCCTTTTAGCCAAAAGACTTTAGTATACATCCTCCTCATTCTACCCTCAGGATTTGGATCTTTGCCCCTGATGGGTATCCATCCCCTTTGAAACTTTAGAAAGGCAGGTTATATACAGAATGTTCAACCTAAAGACATTTCCTTAAGTCATACTTTCATGCTTTCTAAACTATAATCACCCTTATCATCCCCTGCTGTTATGCTTTCCCTCTGCTCCCTGTGGCCTAATGTTCCTCCACCACCTTATTAACCTTCAGGATACTTTTCCCCTAGGCTGGGCAGGACAACACTATCCCCTTGGTCCACAAGCTCCCTCAAGGTTGGGGAATCTTTGTTTACTTAGCAAATACTGAACATAACCTTAAAGCGGTTACTTTTGAAAACTTCTCATGCTATTCTACCAACTTGGAGGCACCTATCCATGCTCATTCCCCTAATGTAGCCAATATGGTTATCTGCAATGTATTGGCATCTAAAAACTCCCTTATGAAACTGCCAGACTTGTTCTGGAACATTTCAATTACATGCAAAATTCAGGTTCTCAAGTTGGAACAAGTCTAATTGACACACCTGCATAGGTTTTAACCTTGCCCTCCCCCTACTTCCCAACAGATTTCCAAGTTTTTTGAGAAGGAACCTTGCTCTGGCCCAGGCTGGAGTGCAATGGCGCCATCTCGGCTCACTGCAACCTCTGCCTCCTGGGTTCAAGTGATTCTCCAGCCTCCTGAGTAGCTGGGATTACAAGCACCTGCCACCACACCCAGCTTTTTTGTATTTTTGGTAGAGACGGGGTTTCAGTTTGCCAGGCTGGTATCAAACCGTGACCTCAGGTGATCCACCCGCATTAGCCTCCCAAAGTGCTGGGATTACAGGTGTAAGCTACCATACCCAGATTTCCACGGCTTTTTTTTTAAGTCTCACTCTGTTACCCTGGCCGGAGTGTGGTGGCACGATTTCAGCTCACTGCAAGCTCCACCTCCCGGGTTCACGCCATTCTCCTGCCTCGGCCTCCTGAGTAGCTGGGACTACAGGTGCCTGGCTAACTTTTTTATATTTTTAGTAGAGACAGGGTTTCACTGTGTTAGCCAGGATGGTCTCGTGATCTGCATGCCTTGGCCTCCCAAAGTGCTAGGATTATAGGCTCACGCCTATATTACTATATAGTGGCCTATATTACAGGCCACTCCGCCTGGCCTCCAAATTTCCAAGTTTTTAAGTCTCCATGCAAACAGGCATAAGCAAGCACTCCTTGGCTCTACATTTGCAGGACAAGCTGGACCACCATTCAGATGTTGGTAGAAATGTAATCCAAGTGGCTATTCTCTATGCATGTAGCTCCTAGGTTCAAGAGCAGTGTGGTCTGCGGATTTTCTACACAACCTGCCATAAATGAAATTTAAGCCTTTGGAAATTTATAGCATTTTCAGCTAATTTGCATTATTTATCTCTGCAAGATATTGACTAGAAATCACGTTTCAGAACTTCTCAGATGAAAACATCATACAACCCTTAAAACTAAGCTCATAATTTAAAAATGTATGCAGATTAATAGGCTTAAATTGCCAGGACTTTAGATAGACATTACCACTTCCAGGTTAATACTTTTAGCGGTTTTTATGCCTTCAATGGTTTGAAGCCCTCAACCTTAGTTGAAAACTTAAAAATGGCATTGAATGGCTGCTGCAATAAGGACACATGAATTTTGGCTTAAGTGGACTAGGAGGACTAAATCTTGCTTAGGCTTTTAAAAAATGCCCACCCACTGGGTCTAGGGATTGAGGTTATTTTCCTGAATTATGGCTAATTATGGATTACAATTCAAGGTTAAAGATACACATATAGTATTCTCAGGTTATTCATATGATAGCATTTTTTAAGAGCCAAAGTCTCAGTCACCCAGGCTGGAGTGCAGTGGCTTGATAATGGTTCGCTACAGCCTCCAACTTCTATGTTAAAGTGATCCTCCTACCTCAGCCTTTCAAAGTGTTGGGATTATAGGCACGTACCTATGGCCCCAAAGCACTTTAACAAATGAGTAACAGACACAGTTAAGGTAGAACCTAGCATTTTATTTAGATCTTCATTAAACTGTTGGAATTGAGAACCAGACATACGTAATAAACCTCCAAAAATAGATCCTGAAAGGCACTTTCTGCTTAGGGCAAGCAGTCATGGAATAAGCATGTAAACAAGCTGGCTTCTCTGTACCACACCAGCCAAGTCAGCTTTCTCCATGGCCAGCCGCACCAGCTCTGCCCTCCCTTCTGTTAACACCAGCCAGACCCCCTGTAGGTCTAACCCAAGGTTTTTCTGTAGGACACCTTGGCCTACCTGGGAATGCTGGAAACATGTTGTTAAAGGAATCATGGTGTTGAGAGAAAAAAAAAAAATCTTTTAAAAGCTGCCATCTGAGGTGATGGCTTCTCTGTACTTACGCCATACCCCAGAATACAATAAATAAGCAATTAGAAAACGTTCAAGTATGAAGGGATTTCCTCCTCCCCGCCAAAAGCACTGCTCTCTGAAGGAAGCTGGTTTCTCTGTAGCTACACCAGCTGTTCAGAAAGCTCATTGGACCTGGTTTTGAAAATAAAACAAAGTTAAAACCCTGGGAGGAGTTATTGTGCAGTGTGGAGTACTC